CTGAGGTTCTGGAAGGGGTGCCCGCGGATAACTCTCAGGGGCATGGGGTGGCAGCTCCATCCAGGGTCTGGATAGCCAAGTTTCTCTCCCCTCTGTTCATTCCTTCAGCTCTCCCCAGGGGAGATGACCCCCTATTGCTGCTGGCTGTCCTCAGCACTTACCTTCCCACACATGCTTTTGTCCCTTTTGTCCCAAAACATTCTATCTCTTTCCTCTTCCTTTATTTAAATTCCCAAAGCCTGTAGTTGATCTTAGCACGGTGTTCTGTCAAATGCAAGGAAAATAATTTATACTATGGTGTAAGAGACTGATAGGTTTAACTATTCAAAGGAGCATTCGCATCTTTAAGGGACAGTTTGTGAACTCAAACACATCTCAAACGGGTAGAATGTGCACGGGAAATCTCTTCGAAGCAGGGTCTCAGGAACTCTTCCAGTTCCACGTGTGTAGTGCCCACCGGGCCACCGCCACCCGCCTCCTGGGAGCAGGACAGGGCTCCGCTGCCGAGCCCCTCTGCGGAAAGCTCAGGCCCGGCGCTCCGGAGTCTGGGCTCCCGGGGTGGGCGGGGATACTTAGGCCCCACGTGCCCCGCGGCGGAGCGGTCCCCAAACCTGAGCCCTGGCCTCTGCCGGCCCGGAAGGAAGCCGCGGCGGAGGAGGGGGCGGCGGGGTGCCCCGAGCGCGCCTCACCTGCGGGCGGGCGCGTCCCGGGCTTCCATCCTCCTAGACCGGGCCTCCTCGCTGGAAGGGGTGGATTCGCCCCAGCCCTGCCGCCCACCGCCCACCGCCCACGCCCGCGCCCGCGCCCGCGCTTCCACGCAGCCATCGCCCCAGCCCGCCGCCCGCGCCGGATCGGGGGCCGCCCGGGCCCCTCCACCTCTCGCCCGCGCGGGTCCTGGGACCGCCGCCCGGCGCCTCCCTCGCCGCCCCACTCCGGAACGCGCCGCCGAGAGGGCGGAGACTGGGGCGAGGGAGGGGCCGCCCCGCCCGCCTCCCGCCTCCCGCCTCCCGCCTCCCGGGGCCTGGAGCGCGCGTGGCCCCGGAGCCGCCGGCGCCGCGCGGGGAATAGCTGTGCAGCACGCCGAGCCCGGACTCGGCTGGCTCGGCTCGGCGCGGGCGGGCGAGAGGATGCTGGCGGGCTTCCCCGGGCTCGGCCCGCGCTCCCGCCGGGGAGGGCCCCGCGCGCGCCCCTAGCAGCCGCCGCCGCCGCGGGTGCAGGGGAGGGGTCCGGAGAGCCGCGCTCGCCGCCGCCCGCGCCTGCCGGCCCCCGCACGGCCCCTGCCCCTGAGCCTCAGCCCCAGGGCGGGCGCGCTGGGCCGGCGCCCACGGATCTCCCAGCCCTCGTCGCCGCCTCCTCCTTCCCCCTGCGGCCGGGCGCCCGCGGATGCTGAGGGGCAGCCCTGCGCCTCTCCCGGTCGGATCCCGGGCCTGACGGCGGGAGATCGCGCTCCGGCCGGGCCCCGAGGCGCTGCCGGGGCGGCGCGGCTCTGCGGGGAGCAGCCCTCGGGCGCGCCGAGCTCTCCCGCCCCAGCCCGCGCGGGGACCGTCCCGGAGCACGCGGTGGCCGAGTTCCCGCACAGGTAAACGCAGGGGCAGGGCCAGGCTTCCGGGGGAGGTGCTTCTACTCAGCAATGCCCTTTTCAGTTCTAGCTGATCAGTGCTACCTGTGCTCTGGAAACCCGCTCTGCGTTCCTGCTGGAGGTGGCCTCCCCTCCGCCCCAGACAAGAAGAGGCCCTCAGCCCTCCCCCGGTCTCAGAGAGCCCTGAGAGGAGGCCCAGTCCAGAGCTCTTCCTCCGTTCCCAGTCCACTTCTCTAGGGCCAGTAGCAGACACCAGCCAGTATGCCGAGGAACCAGGGCTTCTCCGAGCCCGAATACTCGGCCGAGTACTCAGCCGAGTACTCCGTCAGCCTGCCCTCCGACCCTGACCGCGGGGTGGGCCGGACCCATGAAATCTCGGTCCGGAACTCGGGCTCCTGCCTGTGCCTGCCTCGCTTCATGCGGCTGACTTTCGTGCCGGAGTCCTTGGAGAACCTCTACCAGACCTACTTCAAAAGGCAGCGCCACGAGACCCTGCTGGTGCTGGTGGTCTTTGCAGCCCTCTTTGACTGCTACGTGGTGGTCATGTGTGCTGTGGTCTTCTCCAGCGACAAGCTGGCTTCCCTCGCCGTGGCTGGAATTGGACTGGTGTTGGACATCATCCTCTTCGTGCTCTGCAAAAAGGGGCTGCTCCCGGACCGGGTCACCCGCAGAGTGCTGCCCTACGTGCTGTGGCTGCTCATAACCGCCCAGATCTTCTCCTACCTGGGCCTGAACTTCGCGCGTGCCCACGCGGCTAGTGACACGGTGGGCTGGCAGGTCTTCTTTGTCTTCTCCTTCTTCATCACGCTGCCCCTCAGCCTCAGCCCCATCGTGATCATCTCCGTGGTCTCCTGTGTGGTGCACACGTTGGTCCTGGGGGTCACCGTGGCCCAGCAGCAGCAGGAGGAGCTCAAGGGGATGCAGCTGCTGCGGGAGGTGAGTCCTGCCCACTGTCCCCCCACAGCGTCTGGCCTTTTCTCTCTTCTTCCTTGGGGTGCAGATCCTGGCCAACGTCTTCCTCTACCTGTGCGCCATCGCTGTGGGCATCATGTCCTACTACATGGCTGACCGCAAGCACCGCAAGGCCTTCCTGGAGGCCCGCCAGTCGCTGGAGGTGAAGATGAACCTGGAAGAGCAGAGCCAGCAGCAGGTGAGGCTCTCGGGAGGCCTCGGGCCTGGAGCCTTTGCCTCTGACCCTCTCCTGCCCCTCACAGGAGAACCTCATGCTTTCCATCCTGCCCAAGCACGTGGCTGACGAGATGCTGAAAGACATGAAGAAAGACGAGAGCCAGAAGGACCAGCAGCAGTTCAACACCATGTACATGTACCGTCACGAGAACGTCAGGTACGCCGGCCCGGGGCGCGGGCTCTGATGGCAGCGTCACCCCCACGGTTCCTTCCTCATGCAGCATCCTCTTTGCCGACATCGTGGGCTTTACCCAGCTGTCTTCTGCCTGCAGTGCCCAGGAGCTTGTGAAGCTGCTCAACGAGCTCTTTGCCCGCTTTGACAAGCTGGCAGCTGTAAGTCCCTGGCCCCGCCTGGCTCTCCAGCGGCTGGAGCACAGGCCAGGCCCTCCCCTTTCAGAAATACCACCAGCTGCGGATTAAGATCCTGGGCGACTGCTACTACTGCATCTGCGGCTTGCCCGACTACCGGGAGGACCACGCCGTCTGCTCCATCCTCATGGGGCTGGCCATGGTGGAGGCCATCTCGTAAGTGGGATGCCTCTGGGAGGGAGGCTCCCCCCTGACCCTCCTTTCTGTGTGTACCTGGCAGGTATGTGCGGGAGAAGACCAAGACTGGGGTGGACATGCGTGTGGGGGTGCACACGGGCACCGTGCTGGGGGGCGTCCTGGGCCAGAAGCGCTGGCAGTACGACGTGTGGTCGACTGATGTCACTGTAGCCAACAAGATGGAGGCCGGCGGCATCCCTGGGTGAGTGCCATTCCAAGGGGGCAGGTTTGAGGCGACGCTCAGGGCCTCTCTCTCTGCAATCCAGGCGCGTGCACATCTCCCAGAGCACCATGGACTGCCTGAAAGGGGAGTTTGATGTGGAGCCAGGCGATGGGGGCAGCCGCTGTGATTACCTAGAAGAGAAGGGTATTGAAACCTACCTCATCATTGCCTCCAAGCCAGAGGTGAAGAAAACAGCCACCCAGAATGGCCTCAATGGCTCGGTGAGTTCCCCACCCCACCCCACCCACCCCACCCAGATCATGGCTGAGCTCTCCTTTCCTCTAGGCCCTGCCCAATGGAGCACCAGCTTCCTCAAAGTCCAGCTCCCCTGCCCTCATTGAGACCAAGGAGCCCAACGGGAGTGCCCACAGCAGTGGGTCCACGTCGGAGAAGCCCGAGGAGCAGGATGCCCAGGTATGTGCAGGGCTCAGGGCAGGGGGTCACTGTGCCCCACTCACGCTGCCTCCCTGGCTCACAGGCCGACAACCCCTCATTCCCCAACCCACGCCGGAGGCTGCGCCTGCAGGACCTGGCTGACCGAGTGGTGGATGCCTCTGAAGATGAGCACGAGCTCAACCAGCTGCTCAACGAGGCCCTGCTTGAGCGAGAGTCCGCCCAAGTGTAAGCGCCACCCGGAAGCGTCCAGGCCCACCTTTGGGATTCATGGGGCTTGTTCCCACTGCAGAGTAAAGAAGAGAAACACCTTCCTCTTGTCCATGCGGTTCATGGACCCCGAGATGGAAACCCGCTACTCGGTGGAGAAGGAGAAGCAGAGTGGGGCTGCCTTCAGCTGCTCCTGCGTCGTCCTGCTCTGCACGGCCCTGGTCGAGATACTCATCGACCCCTGGTGAGGGAGGGGCCGGGGAGGGCCACGAGTTTGGCCTCTCCCAATTGTCTTCTCTCTGTCACAGGCTAATGACAAACTATGTGACCTTCATGGTGGGGGAGATTCTGCTCCTCATCCTGACCATCTGCTCCCTGGCTGCCATCTTTCCCCGGGTAAGAGGCACTTTTCTACTGAGCTCAGAAGCGCTCATGGCCCTTGAAATTCTGTTCCTTCTAGGCCTTTCCTAAGAAGCTTGTGGCCTTCTCAACTTGGATTGACCGGACCCGCTGGGCCAGGAACACCTGGGCCATGCTCGCCATCTTCATCCTGGTGATGGCAAATGTCGTGGACATGGTGAGCTCCTGCTGTCCTTGTTGAAGGGACGCTGTCCCTCATCGCCACCATCATGCTGGTGCAGGTCAGCCACATGGTGAAGCTCACGCTCATGCTGCTCGTCGCAGGCGCCGTGGCCACCATCAACCTCTATGCCTGGCGTCCCGTCTTTGATGAATACGACCACAAGCGTTTTCGGGAGCACGAGTAAGATGAAGCGTGACTGGGGATCTGTATTGGGGGCCTGACTGTGCTGTTATCTGTCCAACAGCTTACCTATGGTGGCCTTAGAGCAGATGCAAGGATTCAACCCTGGGCTCAATGGCACTGACAGGTAAGGGCCACGGCTTCCCCTCCTGGCCTGCAACAGCCCTTTCAGTTGCACACGCTCTGCCCAGCAGGCTGCCCCTGGTGCCTTCCAAGTACTCTATGACGGTGATGGTGTTCCTCATGATGCTCAGCTTCTACTACTTCTCCCGCCACGTGAGTGCCGCCTGCACGATCCCCGCTCTGTGGAGCACATGCCTCGCCTTGTCTGTGTCTGTAGGTAGAAAAACTGGCACGGACACTTTTCTTGTGGAAGATTGAGGTCCACGACCAGAAGGAACGTGTCTATGAGATGCGACGCTGGAACGAGGCCTTGGTCACCAACATGTTGCCTGAGCACGTGGCACGCCATTTCCTGGGGTCCAAGAAGAGAGATGAGGTGAGGGGTGTGGTCTCAGCCCGGAACCATGAGCTTTGAGCACGTTGTCCGCACCTCTTTTTAGGAGCTGTATAGCCAGACGTATGATGAGATTGGAGTCATGTTTGCCTCCCTGCCCAACTTTGCTGACTTCTACACAGAGGAGAGCATCAACAATGGTGGTATTGAGTGTCTGCGTTTCCTCAATGAAATCATCTCAGATTTTGACTCTGTGAGTGCCCATCCCACCCTGCACTCTGGCCAGCTGACAATTCTTTCCTGAATCCTGGCCTCAGCTCCTGGACAATCCCAAGTTCCGGGTGATCACCAAGATCAAAACCATTGGCAGCACGTATATGGCGGCTTCAGGAGTCACCCCCGATGTCAACACCAATGGCTTTGCCAGCTCCAACAAGGTAGCTAACCCCAGTAGCCAGAGAGATGAGGCCCTGACACTTTCTCCACGGTCCCCTGGCACAGGAAGACAAGTCCGAGAGAGAGCGCTGGCAGCACCTGGCTGACCTGGCCGACTTCGCGCTGGCCATGAAGGATACGCTCACCAACATCAACAACCAGTCCTTCAATAACTTCATGCTGCGCATAGGTGAGCACCCCCAGCTGGCCTGCCCCGCAGCATGGCTGTGCTGAACTTTATGCCTCTACCCTAGGCATGAACAAAGGCGGGGTTCTGGCTGGGGTCATCGGAGCCCGGAAACCACACTACGACATCTGGGGCAATACAGTCAATGTAGCCAGCAGGATGGAGTCCACGGGGGTCATGGGCAACATTCAGGTATGTCCAGTGGCACAGCTGGCACGTGCTCAGACTCGGCATGAGAACAAAACCGGAACAGTGCTTTCCCACGTGCCCCTGCCTCCCACCCTGGCCCTGAACAGTAAGTCCAGAGGCAGAGACGTGGGGCAAGTGGAAAAGAATCTCTGCAATAGCTAGCCTCAGCACAGGAAGAAACACTTCCACCCATCCACAAAATCTGGGCTGAAGTTCTAGATGCATATGGCCTACCTTTGGGTATGAACCTTCTAATACCTTGTGATCTGTCTCAGTGGCGTCTGGCAGAAAAGCTCCACGAAAGGGGCAAAGGGACAGAAGAGCAGGCAGTGGCAGTTTCCAGGTAACAGTGCTGCCACCCAGGTGACCATGGCCATCCTAGGAGAGAAGTCTCTGGATGAGAGGAGGCCCCCAGCCAGTCACTCCAGGGTTCTCCTTCCCACCCGCTGCTCGCCACGGGTGGAAGGGCTTGGCCCTGGGAGGTTTGGGGAGTGTCCCGTACTGCTTGGGACCCATGGATCAGTGCTCGGCTCCAACCACCCAAAGCCCCCACCCGCCCTCAGTCTAGGCTCCCCCCGTAACGCCACGTTCTTGCTCCCCCTCCCTCTCCAGGTGGTAGAAGAAACCCAAGTCATCCTCCGAGAGTACGGCTTCCGCTTTGTGAGGCGAGGCCCCATCTTTGTGAAGGGGAAGGGGGAGCTGCTGACCTTCTTCTTGAAGGGGCGGGATAAGCTAGCCACCTTCCCCAATGGCCCCTCTGTCACACTGCCCCACCAGGTGGTGGACAACTCCTGAATGGCCTCGAGCCTGCAACAGTCCAAACCGGAAGGGAGAATTTATTTTTTGAAACTGAAGGAAGTCCCGACCTTCCTGGATTGAAGTGCACACTCATGGACTTTAGGTTTAGAAACCTCCTCAGCCTTCATTTGTTCGTGGATGTGTGAGCTCTGAGGGTGGCCCTGCTATTCCTGTGTGTGCCTGTAGTGTCCCCAGCATAGGGGTCTTAGGCATAGGGCTGAACAGTCCTTCCAGAGCCCTCGTTCCAATCCCTGCCGTCCTTGCCCCTGAGGGGCCCTGACCACTGTGAGCAGGAGGGTGGCAGAGCTGGGACAAAGCTGCCTTTGCCGCTGGGCTTTCCGGGACTGTGGAGGGAGCACAGGCGGGGAAGCTCCACTTCAGACAGGGCTTGGTGGGGCAGGACATGGCTCCCATTTTGAAGGGAGGTCTCCATGTGGTCCGAGTGAGGTGAGACGGCCCTCGTCCTGGTGTTCCTGATCATCTTGAAAGGTTCTTCTGGAACTCCTGTCCCCTTAGTCATGAGAACAGAAAGTGCAATATTTCCTTTCACCTGGCAGGGGAGGGGGGATTTATTTCTGAAAGAAAAATATATAAACAGATCTTCTACATTTATATTTTTAATCTTCTGTTAAATACACTTTCCGATATTGCCTTGCCTTTTGAGCTCTTGCTACAGTCGCCTTTGCTACTGCTTTAAGAGAATTTACAGGTATTGATAAAGAACAAGACTGTTTTATTAAAAGCTTTATTCAACTTGAAAGTGATTGTGGAAATTCTGTTAATATCACTTAT